TTTTTTTTTTAGACAGAGTTTCACTCTGTCACCCAGGCTGCAGTGCAGTGGTGCAATCTCGGCTCACGGCAACCTCCACCTCCCAGATTCAAGTTATTCTCATACCTCAGCCTCCCGAGTAGCTGGGATTACAGATGTGCACCACCATGCCAGGATAGTTTTTGTATTTTTAGTAGAGAAGGGGTTTCACCATGTTGGCCAGGCTGGTCTTGAACTCCTGACCTCAGATGATCCACCCACCTCGGACTCCCAAAGTGCTGGGATTACAGGCATGAGCCATTTCTCGGCCCCAGGTGGTTTTTTGTATTTTGTTTTTTGTAGAGATGGCGTCTTACCATATTGCCAAAGCTGGTCTCCAACTCCTTGGCTCAAATAATCCGCCCACCTTGGCCTCCCAAAGTGCTACGATTACAGGCATGAGCCACTGCGCCTGGCCTAATTTTTTTTCACTTAAAAATTTTTTTGCATAGACAGGGTCTTGCTATGTTGCCCAGGCTGGTCTCGAACTCCTGAGTTCAAGCAGTCCTCTTGCCTTGGCCTCCCTAAGCACTGAGATTACAGGTGTGAGCCACCTCGCCGGCTTAATAATATTTATTAAGCCCTTGCTGAGTGGCTGGCTGTGTACTAAAAGGGCTCCCAGAAAGATCTCTGCAAAAGTAGGCCACTCCATTTATGAGAGTTTTTAACCCGAAGGGCCTCCTTCCTGATGGTTAGGCCCCTTCCTAATGGTCAGTGAATCTTCTCAACGCTCCTATCAGGTAGCTAACATGATCATCTCCATTTTACAGATGAATAAACTGAGGCACAGAGCAGCAAAAGTTTGGTGGGTCTGGGATGGGAATGCAGGTCTGGCTGGCGCCGGCGCCCAGGACTCTGCAGCCTCCCTTCTCGCGCGGCGGTCACGCCACCGTGTGCCAGGACTGCGCTGGGCCGCTTCCAGCCCTGGGCCGCCTGGGGGAGGGGTGACCTCCCGCTGCCGCGCCCGCCCCGCGCGCCCTCCCCGAGCTGGGCCCCGGCCAGCTCCACCCCCTCCCGCCGCCGAGCCGTTCCGCCCCCCGCAGCGGCCCAGGGACAGCAGGCGGTGGGGGGGAGGCCGGCAGTGGGAGGACCCTGCCTCGGGGACTTAGGGAGGAAGGAAGGACGAGGCCGGACACCCCGGCGCGCACACACACCTGCTGTCCAGGTGAGATCCAGTCTCCAACCAGCGTCTCTCCAATGGAGAAACACCATCTCTACTAAAAATACAGAATTAGCTAGGCGTGGTGGCAGGTGCCTGTAATCCCAGCTACTCAGGAGGCTGAGGCAGGAGAATCGCTTGAACCTGGGAGGCAGAGGTTGCCGTGAGCTGAGATCGCGCCATTGCACTCCAGCCTGGGCGACAAGAGCAAAACTCCGTCTCAGAAAAAAAAAAAAAAAAGAGTTGATGTTAGTATTACTGTTACTATACTATTTACCCAAAAATATTTTCAATCAACTTTCTGTTGCTCAGGGGTGAGCCTCCAGGCAAATGGAAAACGGAATTTCCTGCAATTGGTGACCATGTGTTCCAGGTGTTGAAAGACAGAGAAGCGAAGACAGAGACGTGGAAAGACAGGGAGAGAGACACGGAGAGAGACGCAGAAGGACAGAGACGTGGAGAGAGACGCAGAGAGACAGAGACGTGGAGAGACACAGAGAGACGTGGAGAGACACAGAGAGACTTGGAGAGAGACAAAGCAAGACAGGACGGGAGAACAAGGACAAGCTCAGGTGCCCCTGGAGCCCCAGCCCTGCCTTCATGCCCAGCAGGTGCCCTACCTGGCCCATCCTCCCAAGGTACCTGCCGGCCCCAGCACTCAAAGGCCAGATAACTCCCGGCGCCGTGGTTCTCTTTCCCCAGGTAAGCCTCAGCCGGTGCTGCAGGCAGTCTGACTCGCAGTCCCTCAAGTGACTTCCAAGGAGCATCTGTAGAAAAGAAGATGGCCCAGGTCCTGCACGTGCCTGCTCCCTTCCCAGGTCAGGGGACTCAGGGAAGAGGGCCCTGCCCCTTCAAAGGTCCTGGTGTTTCTCCCATCCCCAGGGACCCCTGGCCCAGCCTCCCCACCTGCCTTCCCTGCCAAGGACCCCGATCCACCCTACTCCGTGGAGACCCCCTATGGCTACCGCCTGGACCTGGACTTCCTCAAGTACGTGGATGACATCGAGAAGGGCCACACGCTGCGACGCGTGGCAGTGCAGCGCCGCCCCCGCCTGAGCTCGCTGCCCCGTGGCCCTGGCTCCTGGTGGACGTCCACTGAGTCGCTGTGCTCCAATGCCAGTGGGGACAGCCGCCACTCAGCCTATTCCTACTGCGGCCGTGGCTTCTACCCTCAGTATGGTGCTCTGGAGACCCGCGGTGGCTTCAATCCGCGGGTGGAGCGCACGCTGCTGGATGCCCGTCGCCGTCTCGAGGACCAGGCGGCCACACCCACCGGCCTGGGCTCCCTGACCCCCAGTGCGGCCGGCTCGACAGCCTCCCTGGTGGGCGTGGGGTTGCCACCCCCGACACCACGGAGTTCAGGACTGTCCACACCGGTGCCTCCCAGTGCCGGGCACCTGGCCCACGTGCGGGAGCAGATGGCGGGTGCCCTGCGGAAGCTGCGGCAGCTGGAGGAGCAGGTGAAGCTGATCCCTGTGCTCCAGGTGAAGCTCTCGGTGCTCCAGGAGGAAAAGCGGCAGCTCACAGTACAACTTAAGAGCCAGAAGTTCCTGGGCCACCCCACAGCGGGCCGGGGTCGCAGCGAGCTCTGCCTGGACCTCCCCGATCCCCCAGAGGACCCAGTGGCACTGGAGACCCGGAGTGTGGGCACCTGGGTTCGAGAACGGGACTTGGGCATGCCTGATGGGGAGGCTGCCCTCGCCGCCAAGGTCGCTGTGCTGGAGACCCAGCTCAAGAAGGCGCTGCAGGAGCTGCAGGCAGCTCAGGCCCGGCAGGCTGACCCCCAGCCCCAGGCCTGGCCACCGCCGGACAGCCCGGTCCGCGTGGATACAGTCCGGGTGGTAGAAGGGCCACGGGAGGTGGAGGTGGTGGCCAGCACAGCCGCTGGCGCCCCCGCACAGCGGGCCCAGAGCCTGGAGCCTTACGGCACAGGGCTGAGGGCCCTGGCAATGCCTGGTAGGCCTGAGAGCCCACCTGTGTTCCGCAGCCAGGAGGTGGTGGAGACAATGTGCCCAGTGCCCGCTGCAGCTACCAGCAACGTCCATATGGTGAAGAAGATTAGCATCACAGAGCGAAGCTGCGATGGAGCAGCAGGTAAGCGGTCGCAGGCAGGCAGGGGAGAATGGCAAGAGCAGACACTCATTTCCTGTCCCTCCAGGCCTCCCAGAAGTTCCTGCCGAATCGTCTTCGTCACCCCCGGGGTCCGAGGTAGCCTCCCTTACACAGCCTGAGAAGAGCACAGGCCGAGTGCCCACCCAGGAGCCCACCCACAGGGAGCCCACCAGGCAAGCAGCCTCCCAAGAGTCCGAGGAGGCCGGGGGCACCGGTAAGTGGTGGGTGGCCGCCAAGAGGGACGGGGTTCGGAGTCTGGCCCTGAAGGACTCTCACAGCACCTCCGCTGTCCTCCCCTCCAGGCGGGCCCCCGGCAGGCGTGCGATCTATCATGAAACGGAAAGAGGAGGTTGCAGACCCCACGGCCCACCGGAGGAGCCTCCAGTTCGTGGGGGTCAACGGCGGGTGAGAGGAGAAGACCCCACCCCCCACCCCATGCATCTCCCCCTCCCCGCTCGTTCCTCCCCAGGTATGAGTCGTCATCCGAGGACTCCAGCACAGCAGAGAACATCTCAGACAACGACAGCACAGAGAACGAGGCCCCAGAGCCGAGGGAGAGGGTTCCGAGTGTGGCCGAAGCCCCCCAGCTCAGGCCTGCAGGGACGGCAGCGGCCAAGACCAGCCGGCAGGAGTGTCAGCTGTCTCGAGAATCTCAGCACATACCCACTGCTGAGGGGGCATCAGGATCAAACACGGAGGAGGAGATCAGGTCAGTTTTCTGGGTAGGAGGGATTCAGGCAGACTTAGTTCCCCGCTTTGTCTGTTCCTGGCAGGATGGAGCTAAGCCCTGACCTCATCTCAGCCTGCTTGGCCCTGGAAAAGTACCTGGACAATCCCAACGCCCTCACAGAGCGGGAGCTGGTACGATCTGGCCCTGGGCCTAGGTTGGCCACCTCACATCCTCTCCCACCTGACTCGCATGCAGAAAGTGGCCTACACCACAGTGCTGCAGGAGTGGCTGCGCCTGGCCTGCCGCAGCGACGCACACCCCGAGCTGGTGCGGCGGCACCTGGTCACGTTCCGGGCCATGTCTGCGCGGCTGCTGGACTACGTGGTCAACATCGCCGACAGCAACGGCAACACAGCCCTGCACTACTCCGTGTCTCATGCCAACTTCCCCGTGGTGCAGCAGCTGCTCGACAGCGGTGAGCCCAGCGGGGAGGACGAGGCGGCTCTACCTGGTCTGAGGGTTCACACCATGTCTCTTAGGTGTCTGCAAGGTGGACAAACAGAACCGTGCTGGCTACAGCCCTATTATGCTCACCGCCCTGGCCACCCTGAAGACCCAGGACGACATCGAGACTGTCCTTCAGCTCTTCCGGCTTGGCAACATCAATGCCAAAGCCAGCCAGGTATGGGGACCCCGGCTGCTGCAGATCCAGGTTGAACCATAATCCTGTTCCTTGCCCTCCCCAGGCAGGACAGACGGCCCTGATGCTGGCCGTCAGCCACGGGCGGGTGGACGTTGTCAAAGCCCTGCTGGCCTGTGAGGCAGATGTCAACGTGCAAGATGATGACGGCTCCACGGCCCTCATGTGCGCCTGTGAGCACGGCCACAAGGAGATCGCGGGGCTGCTGCTGGCCGTGCCCAGCTGTGACATCTCACTCACAGATCGCGTGAGTCTCCAACCAGGTGCACCCCGGGGAGGGGACGTCATTCATAGCACCGGATACTTTGCAGGATGGGAGCACAGCTCTGATGGTGGCCTTGGACGCAGGGCAGAGTGAGATTGCGTCCATGCTGTATTCCCGCATGAACATCAAGTGCTCGGTGAGTCTCAATCCGGCCGGGTAGGCACGGGACAAACAAAAAGAATTCTGCTTCTCTGTTTCAGTTTGCCCCAATGTCAGATGACGAGAGCCCTACATCATCCTCGGCAGAAGAGTAGCCGTGAGGGAGGCGGGGACCAGCCAGACCGGGAGCAAACCGTCCCTTGTCCCCGTCTCCTCCCTGTTCCCGTTCCTCCCTGGCCCACCCCACTCACACTCCCCAAGGCCCACGGCTCAAAGGCAAGCGAGCTCTCCCTCTGCTTCCCTGGGGGAGCCCCGACGGCCACAGGACTCCAGCTCCAAGTGGGTTTTCTTGGCTCCCCTGTTCAAAGTGGCCACAGCGCAGACCGAAGCAAAATTCTTGTATACATTGGCGCCAGGGCTGATGCTGGGGTGTGGGTTTTATGAAGAACATTGAGAACAATCAGCTGGTAATTATGGATGGAGGAAGAGGGAGAGGAAAAAAATATTGTATTTTTGAATCATTGTTGCAGGAGGGGGTGGGAATCTTAGGATTTGTTGCCAGATTTGAAAGTCACTGGAACTTGCATATTTTCATTTTAATCCTAAGTGTTATTACGCACCAGTTGGGGTTCACCCTTCATCCCCCACATTTAATTGTCTGATATAGAATAGTGTTGTGTCCACTGCCCCGCTAGACGGCTTTCTTAGGGGAATTTTCTTCTGGTTGTTTCACAAGACAGATTCTGTCCTTGTCACCCGGGACAGAAAACTCAGTCTTTTCACCCTCATTCAGATGAAGGGACTCAGGACAGGCTCTGTGACTTACAGGGACCCAATCAATTCACAATGAGAAATTACCGGCCAGGCGTGGTGACTCACGTCTGTAATCCCAGCACTTTGGGAGGGCAAGGCAAGAGCTTGAGCTTGAGCCTAGACGTTAAAGACCAGCCTGGGCAACACAGCAAGACCCATCTCTACAAGAAATTTAAAAACTAGCCAGGCGTGGTGGTGCGCGCCTGTAGTCCCAGCTACTTGGGAGGCTGAGCCCTGGAGGTCGAGGCTACAGTGAGCTATGATCACACCATTGCACTTCAGCCTGGGCGACACAGCGAGACCCTGTCTCAAGAAAGAAAAGAAAAAGAGACAAATTACCCAGAAACCCCTCCCTTCCCCACATGGAGGCCTTGGCAAATGTTAATTTTCCTAGAAAATCCTTCAGACCTGAAGACGCAGGAAAAGAATCTGGCTCTCAGGGTGGCTTCTGCGTCCCCGCCGCCAGGCCCCAGACTATGGTCACAGGGCCGTCCTGTTCCTCCCCGGGACTCCAGAATTTCTCTCCTCAAAGGAAAGAAAACAGGGCATGCGCTTGTTGGCAAAACGCAGGGCCGGCTCCCAAAAACCCCATGTGTGTACGATTAAAAGTTGGCCGTCCCCAGGCCTCCCAGCGCAAACTTCAAGAGACAGGGCTTTGCTGAAAACCAAACATGGGCCAGCTGGGCTTTTTAACAACCTAGAGACTTTCCGGAGCTGCCTGGAACAGAGCCTGCGGGAAACGGGGCTTGCCAGAGACACTCACAGTTTCCTTCATGGCCTGTTTTGGTCCCCTAAGAATCTCCACATCATTGTCTTTCTTGTGCCTTTTCCTTGGTGAGCAACAGAAAGGGAAGGGTTCCAAGCCTCTAAAAATGTGCTTTGTGATCAGGAGTGCGCTCCAAACCAAATACGCGCGCTGCCCTTTCGAGGCCAGTGAGCTCAGCCTCCAAGGCTTTAAAGCCACATTTCAGCAAGAGAAAGCGCTGAGAGCTCGCAGGTTCATTAAAGAAGGCAAAGCACTGGTTTCTCTCCTTAGAAAAGTAGGTTTCTTGGCTTGATGTAGACTGGCTTGCTTTGATTTTTAGTGAAGGGAATGTACGTAAAACAAAATAGGGCTTGGCTGGTCAAAGGAGACAAGCAGGATGGATGGATGGATGGATGGATGGATGGATGGATGGATGGATGGATGAATAGATAGATGGTGTTTGCATGTAAATTGCAGAGAAAACAAAACCAAAGCTGATTGGAAACAATTAATTGTGGGTGTCTGAGGGGGAAGGTCGCAGCTTTGGGCAGCTTTGAGAAGCGGTACAAGAGTTCTGTGCCTGTGTGTCCAGCCCTGGAGCCAGCCAGTGCATTTATTTTAAGCTCTTAGAAGCAACTCCTTGGCCCAGGAATGCGTGACCCCTGAGATGGGTCCACGCATCTCTCTACACTTCCTTCTCTCCGTGGGATACTGGACTCGTGCCTCTGCGCCCATTCTCTTCTCACGCATATCCATGAGCTTTAATTTCACTTTCTGATCACGGTACGTCCATAAAGCCAGTATTACACTTAAATGAAGTATTCTTTTTTGTAATCGTTTTTTTTAGAAGGTAAACAAATTTAATAAAGCTACCAATAATGTTGATGATTCTGTGTCTTTTCTTTTTTCGCTGTGCT